TTGTGTGTTGATCTTCTATCCTGCAATCTTGCTAATCTCAATTATTGTCAAAGCCTTTTTTTTTTTTTTTTTTTAGATCGACTTTTCTACACAGGCTCTCATGTGGTCTTTGACAAAGGATACTTTTACTTCTCCCCTTCCACACTAAATGCCTTTTGTTTTTCTTTTGCACTGGACACAATCTCCATTACAAAATGTAACAATGCCCACACTGGTGTACATGTTGGTGTTAGATAGTATTCTGCATGTAAACACTCAGAACAACTTCCAGCACATGTGTACCCACTCCTCCCCCAACCCTACACACTGGTAAAAACCATGTTGTGGGAGACTACATTTGCTATGAACATACACCCCTGATTTGAAACAAGACTAGGATACCCAGTAAGGATGTTTATTCACTGAAGTTCTGGCAGACTGAAGGCCATGATTTCAGACTAGAAATAGGAAACTTAAGAGGACTACATGGACATTGGAAAAAAGAACATGGATTGAAATTTGCCTGGCAGAAACCTGAAAGTTAATGGTCTTCAAGGTGCATATGAAGGAACTGCAGGAGGGAAGCGGGATAATTCACATCTCCACCAATAATTAAATGTAGCCACACTAGCTTGGAGGGATTTGAGGTGAGACATCTAAAATACTAGGTCATGGTGAGGGTTGGAAGACAAAAGAATGAATCACTTAATAGGAATGGCTGTGGGGAAGGGCTTGAAGGAATCATCCTCTCACTTCCATGTGAACCATGAACATTAAACATGGAGAAATGAGGAGCGGAGGCAGATCAGTTTGGGATGCATCTTCAGGGGATGCTGAAACAACAACAGCATTTGGTTTCCTCTACACCCCTTTCACCCCTCCCCCACAAACCCAGGGAGTTGTCAGAGGTGGTTCTTTGTGATGCCAAAGCCACCCTAGGACTACCATTGGCTGGGACACTGCCTGTATGATCAAACAAAGCTCAAGGGTGTGGCTTCGTCTTGCTCCCAGGAGGGTATATATACAGGGTGGGCAAAAGCTCTGGGACAGCCCACTGGAAAGCTTCAATACAGCTGTGGAAATCTGCACCCTAGAAGATCCTAGTACAGAAATTCTACAACCAACCATAATCATGGAAGAGCCAACTTCCAGCACCAACGAGAATAAAATGAAGAGCCCCTGTGAATCTAACAAAAGAAAAGTTGACAAGGTCAGATTGTTAGGTTTTGAAGGGAAGGTGAGACCATTCTGGCCTCTCCCTGTTTTTTTACCAGAAGAAGAAGAATCTGCACAGAGCCTCAGCCCCTGAACAGAGTTTGAAAGAGACAGAAAAAGCAAAATATCCAACATTAGTGTTTTACTGCAGGAAGAATAAGAAAAGAAATTCAAATCAACTGGAGAATAACCAGCCTACAGAGAGCTCCACTGATCCAATCAAAGAGAAAGGAGACCTAGACATATCTGCAGGATCTCCACAGGATGGTGGGCAGAATTAGTCCAAATTGGACAAATCAACAAATTTTCTTCTTAAAATTTTATCTCACAGGAGAGGAAGAAAAGGATTTGGTGTTCCTTGGAGCACGTGCATGTTTAGAAGAGCACATAAGAAGATCTGTATTGTATGTAGGTGACAGTGACACTCTTTCCAAAATGAAGACATCAGAATCACCACCTTCAGGCCACATACCTCAGAGTGGTGTGTTTTGTAACTCACCCAATGCTGTGAGCAACTGAAGGTCCTCAAAAGGAACAAGAACCTCACCCTACAGAAAGTAAGACAGCATGCCACACACAATAAAATAATTCAAACATATTTTGCTTTCTTCTTGTTTTCAGTTTGCTTTCTCCAGTATATTGTAAACTCCATGACAACAATTATCTCAGCCTGTTTTGTTCGCTACTGTATTCTTATGACTTCAAAAAGTG